CAGCACCATGTCTTGAAAGAGCAGAGTTTTGAGGTAAGACAGCCCTGGGTTTGAATTCAGGCTTGATCTTTACTAATTTTTCCTTAGACAAATTATTTAACTTCTGTAAACCTTTCTTTTCTGATCCTTACAAAGGAGGTAATAATAAAGAGCTTTCAGGGCTGTTAGGATTAGAGATAATTCCTGTGAAAACTTTTATACTTTTTCATTGCCACAGGAGCTCAATAAACCATTATCTTGTAGGTCACTAAATTCTGTACAAAAGTTCATTGCTGCTGTCGCTGTTATTACTTCAGCGGTTGTTAAAACTGTGGTTACTATTAACCTGGTTACAGAAAATTTTCCACTTGACACCTCCATAACCAAGTGGGCCAGAGCCGTCCCTGTGGCCAGTTCAATTATTTTCAAATGCCTCTCACGCATTCTTACCGAACGTGAGTTAGGGCTTGAGTTATGATTCCAACTCTAAAGCATTATTTTTAGACATTGCCCTTGCCACTTCAACAAGGCAGTTTTTTGGAATTGATGTTATCAGGATTTAAAATTATTTTAATTGCTGAAGTACTGTCCTCTTTGCCCTGGAGTCTTTTCTTTTCTGGGAGGTGACCCAGCCATTCAAGGTTTAGGAGAAAAACTCTGTACTTGATAATACAGCCAGGCAGGATTAGAACTCCTGTTCTCCCAGGCGTCATTTCCTGAGCTAGGCTGCTGCCGGGAAGGTCCAGGTCAGTGAAGACCTGGCAGCCCCCTGAAGATAATAAGATTCAAGACAGAAAAAGCCCACCGACCTTTCCTTCTTTGCCACAGATGTCCCTCCTGTCCCCAGAAAATGGCCATCGCAGTTCTAGCAGGCTTCCCCTAAGGAAGATGTCTGCAGGAACCATGCACCTCTGGGGTTTGCTGGTTGCTGATTGCAATGGTTGATTTATAGCCAGAATCTGGCACCTAGAAAAGGGGATCCTGCGTCTTTAAACAGCTGTGCGCCACTGTGTGTAAATGTGCTTGCTAATCCAGTGACTAATTCAGTATATTATAAAGCAGCACTGAGCCGGCTGCCAAGGCAGGGCTGAATCCCAACTGGAGTGGTGTGTAAGGCTCAGAGAATTATGTCTTGAATTCTGCCACACCACCCGTCGCTGAAATCTCATCTGGTGTGTTCCCTGAACCAGCGCTGGCCTTCTGGTTCCTGTCTGCCCACTCCGCTCCCTCTCCTTCCCTCTCCCTCCCTCCGTCCCTGCCTTTATTTACTCATGGAGGGTGGAGCCCGGCTCGATCTGAGTCAGGGCCAGGGAACCAATCAGAGGTGCTCTGGGGCATTCCAGGGGCCAAAATTCATGATCCCTTTTGGAAAAGAATTTCCCAAAAAGATCCCTGGCATCACAGTGTTGTGACTGCACCTTCCTCAGTTCCTGTGCAGTGAGCCTTCACCGCCCCCACACCCCACCGCCCTATCAGCTTTTCCTCTGTCTCCCCCACCAGGGACTGGAGGGCGAAAGAGCCCTGTCTGATGGAGACTTCTTCCCCTTGAGAATCTTTTGTATGTAAGTATAAAGATGCACATATCACTTTAAAAGAGCACTCGGCAGCCTTTTCTGGGAGCATCTTTAGGGTAGGGAACTTGAGGGATTTTGTTCGTCTCCTAGAACCTGTGGCCCTTCCTCTTTAGTCCTCACATAAGTGGTCCCAGAAATTGCAGTTACCAGGTGTCTGCCTCTGGAAATGGCCCGTGCCCAGCCTCTCCCACGGTCGGTCTCCCAGTGAGCATCGCGGGGCTTCCATCTCACAAGGATTTCCAGGTGGCGGAGGTGGCTGTGGGAGATCTCATCCTCTCGTCTTCCCTTTCAGTAATGCCACCAACTGCCAGGGGCGCCATCCTGGACACCTTGCCCGCCTTCTGTCCCTCACGCCCTACACCCAGGACATCTTACGTGCACTCCTTCCTACCCCCTCCCCTAGTGCTTCTGGACCCCGCTAGTTCACTCACTCTGCATTGCAAAACCTTCCGCTTCAGCCGTGATCCCAGCACTCATCGTCTGTTGTGAGCATATAGCTATTGCTTCTGTACTTAGGCGGTGTTTGCTTCTCCCACTAGAGGGAAACTCTGCCTGAGGGATCTATCACCAAGGTATTCATTGTTGGGCTCATAGCAGTGGGCCAGTAGCTCTTTCTCTCTCTAACATTTACTTTTTTTTAAATTGAGATATAATTGATATAACATAAAATTTACCATCTTAAAGTGTACATGTCAGTGCATTCCAGTACATTCACAGAGTTGTGCCATCATCATCAACGTCTAATTCCAGAATGTTTTCATCACTCCCAAAAGAAGCCCCATGCTCATGAGCAGTCAGTAGCTCTTTCTGAAAAAAAGAATGCTGTCCAGCTGGGATGTGAGGAGAAGGGCTCGTATTCCTGATCTGGAGCTTGGAGCACACACCTGGGGGAGCGCTGCATCTCCCCAATCTCAAGGGACTTTTTCAGTCCCTCCTTCCTCACCACTCAAGCCCAGGGTTTATTCTGAGGGCTCATTGGTTAGGCTCCACTGTGTAGTGAGCTAGTGTCGTCTGGACAGAGATAATGAGCGCTTTCACCAGCTGCATGCAGACAGTTCAGTCCGGGGAGCTTGGGGCTGTGGTGGCTGCAATTTCCTAATGGCTTCCTGATGAGGCAGAGCCATTTATTAGCAGCGGATGAGGGCTGCACATCCCAGTCTCTCCCTTTCTCACCTACCCAGGCAGATGGAGAGTGGCTTAAGCTCCCTCCGCCTTTTGCATTGATCACTTTTTGTCTGCTCGCCACCCATTGGTTGGTCTCGCCCATTGATCTGGAGATTGGGTCTGCCTGGCGACTTACCACCCTCTTGGGCTTGCTACTGGGAGAGGCGTCTGAGGCTGTCTGCCCTGGGTCCGTGTGGGCGAGACTCTGGGGCAGCAGCAGGAACAATAGAATGCTGAAGATTGGGTGTTTGGGGCCATTAAAGAGAAGCCCATTGGGAAGGAGAAGAAAAAAATCTGTGGGGTCTAGAAGAGATCACAATGAGGTGGATCTTTCCTGGAACCCTTAGGTCTCTGCATTCCGACTGCATTTGCCTTCACAACTAGAGCTGCTTGTGTTACTTCAGGCCATGGCCTTTCTGGGGGTCAACAGATAGCTTCATTAATTAGATAGATCAGATTCAACTTACTGGCCAGTGCCCCTGATATTAAGTTCTGGCTTTGTCAGTGGGGTTTGTTGTATTCCCTCAACCCTATCACCATGGCTCAGTGACCCTATTTGGAATACCAGCAGGACTAGAAGGGTAGTGGTGTAAAACCTTTAAATGATATGAGGCACTCTGCCTTTCAGTGCTTTTTAGATAAAGGTTCATAGATCACTGAAGTTAACTGCAGTCTTCACTCTTTCTGGATTGACAGGAATAGCACCCTCAAATTTCAGAGCCATCAGACACCATGGTATCATGCTATCGGAGTTGACTGTTGAAAGTTGCTTAATATCCCTGGTATGCAACAAGGATCTTTGCTAGGAGGAAGCTTTTCCACCTTAGAGTCTGACCATTGGTATTCCAGACTTATAACCTGAAATAGGAGTGGATAGCATCATGAATCTGTAAAATCCCATCATATTTATTAGATCTTTGGATGGCTCATTCCTCTGTGATTCTTAATAACTTGGGGAGGAGTAGTGTTTATCCAGAATGATGAACCAGGACTTGATAGTAGTGAAGATATAGGAGAAAGCCTCTCCCTCCCAGTCCACTGTTGTAAGTAAACAGCAATGATGTAGAGGAAAAAAAAATCCTGAGAGGGAGCCAGAGTTCTAGAATTAGTAACCAGTGACTTAAGGCAAGTTGATGTCACCTTGAGCTTCATTTTACCCACCAGTAAAAGAAAAGGTTTGAACTAGATGACATCGAAAGCGTCTTCTAATTCTGTATTCCAGGAATAGTGTAAGACCCCTGACCAGTGGCAGAGCTTGGCTCCTCCTTCTCTCCACTTTTCATCCATTTTATAACTATGTCTGGTTGCAAGGAAAGAGAACATCCCTCCAAGGAGTTGTTAAAGTTTTATAGCAAATTCTGTAAATTCCTCTTTTCTGCTTTTTGGTCCTGGATAAGGCTTTATGCATCCTATAGCTATAGTGAGGGCGGGATAGAGGGACAGAGGCAGGGAAATGTGTGAACACACCAGGAGAGGACTCGGGCTGATAGTTATTGCTCCAGGCCATAAAAAAGGCCAAAGCCAAAGAGATATAGAGGCCAAAATTATAGATTAGGTAGGTCTACACAAACCTTGGAGTAGGCTCGTATGATAGGTTTAGCAGTGAGCGTAATGGTTTAGGGAGCATAAGCATGCTCCCTTCAAAGCTTATCTCTCTAGGCCCCTCCTTTTTAGTGCAGGAAACTTGAGCTGGGTCCCCACAATTATTGCCTAAATCCCCGAAGTCTCAGGATTTCTGACTCCTCATTAGGGACATATATTTAGATTTACTGCACTGTGTGGGGCCTGAATTCCATTAGATGTGCCATGTTGGGGCGGCACCATCGGTTTTTGGTGTGTTTAGCTGGCGTGCTGGTATTTTTTGGAGCCTGTGATAGGCAGAGGGACGGCCATCTCATGTGCTTACCAACATGCTCAGGGTGGGGATTTCTGCATCTTCTCTGATGTCAGCCTTGCTTTAGGGTAAGAATGTGTGTCTCTCTGCCTTCTCCTGACTCCTACCATGTGGTTCCCATGTGGCTCTTGTGAATTACACTGGGATGATTCAGCAGGGCCCTTAGAGAAGGGAATAATTAGTCTGTTGGGAGCAGGGGATAGGGGAGGAGTCAAGGAAGCAGTGTTTGAATGAAGTACCGTACCAGGTCAGGTGACCTATAGATCACTCACTTAGATCTTCACAGTTTGGTCTATTTTAGGTGGTCCAATGTTTCATCTGAATTTCAGTCTCCACCATTTGCATAGCATGAAAGATGTACTAGTATGTTTGCTTGTTATGGGCTTGTGCACATTATCTGTTGTCCTGGTAGTTCAAGTTTATGAGCGCACCCTCCAGATGGTCTGGACCCTGAGCATCTTGACACACTTATGAAGTTGATGAAGAGCATGTGGGGCTGGGGAAGGAACGTGATGCATCCCTTTTAACCATTTCTTGGCTCCTAGGGTTCGTTGGCCCTAGCAGTATCCAGCATGTGCCTGCTCTGTGCTTAAAATTTTAAGTTATAAAACATTTAACTGTTTGCTACTAGTTCCCTCCCAATGGGTTGACATTATCTGGGATGTTGTCTGTAAAATATTTTAAGCTATTTAAAGGAAAAAGAGAAAAAAAATCTTATTTAGATTTGTATATCTCCTTACATGTTGGTTTTCCAGGAACAAGGTGGGAAGTTAGTGACAGGAACTTGAGGCATGAGTGGAAATCTGAAGTTACTGCTCAGGGGATCTCTTTGTTGAGCCCTGAATTTCTTGCCTCTGGGAGATTCCAGCTTTGCACGTGGGATTCTTAAGGCTATAAGGTTGGACTGGATCCAGAGGGTGCAGTTGCTTACTGTTGGTTGCGCATTAATGCTAAGGGCTGTCGGTGGAAACTCACAATGAAGGCATGCAGGAGGAGATGCCTGCAGGGGCTCACGGCCTGTGCCTCCCTCCCTGTTCCTTCCTCCCCAGCCCAGGCTCTCCTCATGTTCAGTTTGGTGTCTGTCACAGGCTAATCTACTGGTGGCTCTTTTTAGTAAGGCTGTAGGAGGATTAAGGATACAAGTAACACAGTTTGGGAAGGATTAAAATTGAGTATCTCTCCAAAGCCATGTTAGAGCAAAAGATGAAATTCCAGAAAATAGAGATACCATCAAAAAGGGGCTGAAATAAAGGGAAGAAGAGATTGTCCCTGAGATGTAATGCATACATATCTGTGAATTTCAGCTCTTGGCCTCTTTATTTGTCTCCAAAGAAATGAGGAGGGAACTTTCCCAGGGAAAAGCTCCTTTATAGTGCTCCTAAACATGTATAATTAACAGACCTAATAAGACTGTTGTTTCAGAAACCATAGAGTTGACCTCCATCGATTGGTTATTTTTTCCTTGGCGTTCCCACCTTCCTGCAACCTCTGTACAGAGAGGCCTTAATTGCTTTGGGCTGGGCAGAGCAGCAGTTACTTTTCTCATCTCTCCCTTCTCAGCAGTGGCTGTATTTTAGCAGAAGGCAAGCAAGCTTAAGAGAACCTCTAGGCTAAGAAGCAACTATACGAAGAAAAAAGAAGCCCATTTCTAAGCAGGCAGCCTTCTTGGTGACCTCATCTTCCTCCCAACTTGGGTCCAGTTGGAGCTGTGCATACAGGGCAGACTTCCAGTTCCTCCTGTCTGGGACTAACAGTGGCAGATATAAATAGACCAAGACTTTGTCTGTAGCCATTGTTCTCTAACTGCCCATTGTTTCTAGAAGCAAAGCAATGCTGTGGCTGCAGCTCTCTTTCTCTCTCTCTCTCTCTCTCCACCCCACCCCCTTTCTCTGTCTTTCTTTATTTCACTGTACAGGGGTCTGAATTCCAGCTCAACCATTTGTACTATCAGCCACCTTTCACTTGCCAGATGCTTAGAAACTCGAGGGGAGAACTGGCTCCACAAGTGGGAGACCAACTGAATATTGTAACCTCATATTTTGATTCCAGTAATGCTTTTGTCTGAGTCTTTCCATGATATATTTGTGGTCAAGACAAAGATATGTGGATCTAATGATAGTAAAGTCAGGAGGATTTGTAACTGGTTGAGCAACTATACCCAACGGGTCTTGATTAATGTGTCAGTGTCAGAGTAATGCATGGTCTCTGATGTTATGTTATGGGGATCAGTACTTGCTGGTTGCCTTTTCAACATTTTTATTAGGGGCTTAGAATAGAGAAAGACACAGAAAGCACACTTAGTGCATTGCAGATGGTGCAAAGCTGAGAATGATGGCTAATAGGATGAGCACAGATTCAAGGTATAAAAAAGTTCTTAGAAACATGGATCGAAACAAAGTGAAGTTAATATGGATAAATGTGAAGCCCTGTTGTGAAGTTAATAAAATTCAGTCAATAGGTACAGAACTGGTTCAGTATCACTTTCTATGGAGAGGTCCTGGCAATGTCCTTTGAGTGGCTTTTGTAGTTAGGCTGTTAGATCAGTGTTGTCTTAGTCTGCACCAGTCAAAGCTTATGGAGTAAGATGATCATCTCATTGTTCCCATTTAACTTCTGAGAAGCACGATGTTCACCTATGAATGCTTGTGATGCTCTTCAGGAACATAGGCTTAGAGGAATGCTTCTAGGTGGAGCGAGGGGAGTGGCCAAAAACCATGCCAACATGAATGGTTGAAGGAACCACGGAGTTTGGAAACCTGGACGGAAGTGATGATAGGAGGAAGAAAGCAGGGGAAAAGCTGCCAGATAAGGACAAATTTGCTTTGTGCTGCTGATCTCTCAACAAGCAAAGCAAGGGCCTATTGATAGAATTCATAAGAAGGCAGATTTAAACTCGTTGTGTCTAATCATTTTTAAATAATCATTTTGGCTTATAAGTGAAATTGTGTAGCTCAAAAAGGATGGGGCAACCAAATGTCTTAAGTGAGAAGACTTCTGGGGAAGTATGGTGGTCGTTCTTCAGGTCCTGCCCTGCCCCTCATGACCACTCATCATCAAGTACTCCTCTGTGGATCTGGAAGCTGGAGCAGGGTGTGCACGCATACTGTGTTGCTTCAGTGCCTGTGGCTGCCAATATTGAGAATCCTTGTCTGATGTACTGGGAAAATGGACTTGCGTATTCTTATTTTTCATTGTGGTTTCCCTGGGTTGAAAACAGACAGTTGCACTGTGTGAATGTGTATGAGTATGCTTTTTCCTTCTCAGTCCAGATTTATTTATTAAAAGAAAAACACATCTGCATAAAAAAGCCTTAGAACGCAGGAAGAATGTCCACTTTGTTTTTCTTTCTGTAGCACCGAGACATGTGGGGTTTCAGCTTCCTCTAAGAAGTTTTTGAAGACTGGCTTTCATCTCAAACAAGACTTTTTCCCATTGGAAAAACGGTCCTTTTTTGGTTTAAAAATGTATTTATATAATGTATAAATAAATAAGAAAGTTGAGAGAGAATTTCCTTTCAAAATTGATGAAAAAATGTTGCTTTCTGAACATCATTAATTGGGAGTCGGTTGTTGCCTCTTCCCAGGCCATTGCCACTCTGCATTCTGTTTCTTTGTTCTGGTTTACAATTTTCCAATATTCCCTTTCTCTGCTTCCTGCTTTCTTCCCTCTCTCCTCCCTTCTTGGCCAGCTCTCCTCCTCTGTCTGATCCCAGCTCCAGCCTTCTCCCTTGGCGGCTACCCCCATGGCCACTGCACCACCTTCCTAGCCCCCGTTCCTCCTTCCTTTCTCTAAGCCTTTCTTCCTTCTGCCCTTCCCGGGCTAACTTTGAACAACTGAAGCCCTCACTGGAAGAGGCCTGTCTCTGTGTTTGTTTCCTGCGTGGGAGGGAGAGGCAGGCCTTGAGAAAACAGTTCAAAAGTGCAGAAAAACTTTACCTCTTCCAGCCTAAATAAACGGGCTCTACTCCATTTGTTTGCCCAGATTTTTCATTTGCCCATGGAGAAAACTCCTCATCGTACACCTTGCCCAGCCTGGCCTTCTTGGTGATTCTCAGCACCACTCTCCCGATGCCTGTTTTACCCCCCGACCAAGTGCCAAGTGGGCCCCGAGCCGAGGTTTGACCAGGCCAGTTCTGGGTAGGACGTGCAATGGAGCCTGCTGTCGGTAGAGAGTCTCGGGGATTGAGGTTCTTCCCTGCTACAGAAAGAGCTTTTTCTAGAATGAAAATGTTGGAGAAAATGAAAAAAGAAATGTTATCATGCCCCATCATTTTTGCCTCATTTGCTTTTAATTCTGTGAATAGGTGCAGGGAGAAAACACGTGGCTTGCGTGTCTGAAGATGTGGGATTGAATCCTTGTTATATCACTTTACTGGTTTGATAATCTTAGTTAAGTCACTTAAGAAACATTTGTGAGCCTCAGTTTCCTCACCTACATGATAAAGATAATAACTACAAGTGCTTGTTTTGAAAAATCATATGAGAATATTCAAGAAAATGCTTTCTAAAAGATACAGTTCTAGTCAAATAGCAGGAATGATAATTATAGGTGGGAGTTAAGTGAAATTAAAATAAATTGGTTAGCCCAATTCATCAGCATCTGCAAGATCTCAGAGGATGAGGCCTCAAAGGCTATTATGTAAACCAGAATTAGTGGAAGCTGGGATTATAGCAAGATGTAGTTGTCAGATATTCTCCATTGTCTTCCTGGATGGGGTTATCCTATGTCATGTTGGTACCAAAAGCCGTATGATCCTGTCATGAGAATTTTAGTGAAGGCAGGGCAGGAGTTTTCCTCATTCAGAAGTGTAAGATGTGGGAAGAACCAATAGGATGCAATGTGGTTCTCTGCAAAGCCATGGAGACGAAAGAGCCCAACTCATTCTTTCCTCCTGAGTAATGTAGAGACCATGGCTCTGTGTTTTTCAGATAAAGAAGTCACACTGTTCTGGGACATTTAGGAACTATAAAGTATGTCATGTGGTGGGAGTCAGGTGTAATTATCTATGCAGGAAATGCTTTGAAACATGTGAAGTACTTTGTAAATGGCTTGAAATGATCATTTAAGAAGCTTAAATGATTCTTTAATGTACCCTATGGAGGTGGTCCTTGCACACAGGAATCATAATCTCAATAGCTAAAACTTCCTTTTAAATTGCTTGAGTGTCGTTAATTTAGAGGCCCATAAATGACAATTAAAACGCAGCTTGGGTTTTGGCAGATTCCAAACACATAGAAAAGAGTTCTTAGCATAAAATTATACTTTTGCTTTGTGCCATATTGATTCTAAAGTGGAACTCTTAGGACGTTTTTGCAACCAAAAGGCATCTTAGGTGCATTGGATTCATGTAGTTCTGAAGTGTCACGGCAAACATATTTTAGATGCTTATTGCTGCAAAAAGTATTTCCCGTTAGCAGATTGGAGGATGCAGAATAGGTAAGAAATTAGTCTATTCTGTTAGAAAAAAATGCCAGTTTCAGGGGATGTCAATTTCCATTTATATCTCAGAATCTGATTTTTGCGTTTGTTTTTCTTATTTTCTCAGTCGCTTATTTGTACCTGGAGAAATTGCCAGATTCCTTCTTGATGTTTCTGTAAGCATTGGGAAATAAAATCTTTTTTTTTAGGAACATGCCTGCAATCCCTTTTGTCTGGCAGGTCTGAACTCCGGCGCTGCCGAATTACAACTGCTTTCATTTGTTTTTCCTGCTTCCCTACCATGTAATGGTCAAGGGCTCATTGGAACCATGTGTGAGCCTGGTGAGTCACCAAATCCTCAGGACTTCAGTGGTTTTTGTTATTCATATGCAATTTTTTCATGCAGATATGGAATGTGCAGATGTCCCACTATTAACTCCAAGCAGCAAAGAAATGATGTCTCAAGCATTAAAAGCTACTTTCAGTGGTTTCACTAAAGAACAGCAACGACTGGGGATCCCAAAAGGTATGGTTTTGTAGTTGGAAAAAGAGTGGTTGCTGCTGGATCTTCATCTGATCTCTTTCCTCAGACCCCCGGCAGTGGACAGAAACCCATGTTCGGGACTGGGTGATGTGGGCTGTGAATGAATTCAGCCTGAAAGGTGTAGACTTCCAGAAGTTCTGTATGAATGGAGCAGCCCTCTGCGCCCTGGGTAAAGACTGCTTTCTCGAGCTGGCCCCAGACTTTGTTGGGGACATCTTATGGGAACATCTAGAGATCCTGCAGAAAGGTAAATATGTGGAAACAGAGAGAGGTGGAGGTCTCTTTGTTCCTTCCCTATCTGTTCATTACAGAGGATGTGAAACCATATCAAGTTAATGGAGTCAACCCAGCCTATCCAGAATCCCGCTATACCTCGGATTACTTCATTAGTAAGTTCATTTCTACCCCTCTTCTCTCATGACCTCTCTTTACTTGCAAACCCTTTGTTTCCAGGCTATGGTATTGAGCATGCCCAGTGTGTTCCACCATCGGAGTTCTCAGAGCCCAGCTTCATCACAGAGTCCTATCAGACGCTCCATCCCATCAGCTCGGAAGAGCTCCTCTCCCTCAAGTATGAGAATGACTACCCCTCGGTCATTCTCCGAGACCCTCTCCAGACAGACACCTTGCAGAATGACTACTTTGCTATCAAACAAGAAGTCGTCACCCCAGACAACATGTGCATGGGGAGGACCAGTCGTGGTAGGTCATATTTCTTCTCTAAAAGCTCTTGGTGTCCTCTTCCTACCTCCTCCTTTACCTCCAGGTAAACTCGGGGGCCAGGACTCTTTTGAAAGCATAGAGAGCTACGATAGTTGTGATCGCCTCACCCAGTCCTGGAGCAGCCAGTCATCTTTCAACAGCCTGCAGCGTGTTCCCTCCTATGACAGCTTCGACTCAGAGGACTATCCGGCTGCCCTGCCCAACCACAAGCCCAAGGGCACCTTCAAGGACTATGTGCGGGACCGTGCTGACCTCAATAAGGACAAGCCTGTCATTCCTGCTGCTGCCCTAGCTGGCTACACAGGTAGGCGCCCTCCCGCTGCTTAGGCCAACTCCGTGTAATGATTCACAATGGCTTGTGTTTCTAGGCAGTGGACCAATCCAGCTATGGCAGTTTCTTCTGGAATTACTCACTGATAAATCCTGTCAGTCTTTTATCAGCTGGACAGGAGATGGCTGGGAATTCAAACTTTCTGACCCAGATGAGGTAAGGAAGGAGGGGCTTGCGAGTACTGTGTTACTCCTCCTTTATTTTTCTTTTTAAATTTCAGGTGGCCAGGAGATGGGGAAAGAGGAAAAACAAACCTAAGATGAATTATGAGAAACTGAGCCGTGGCCTACGCTACTATTACGACAAAAACATCATCCACAAGACAGCGGGGAAACGCTACGTGTACCGCTTTGTGTGTGACCTGCAGAGCCTGCTGGGGTACACCCCTGAGGAGCTGCACGCCATGCTGGACGTCAAGCCAGATGCCGACGAGTGATGGCACTGAAGGGGCTGGGGAAACCCTGCTGAGACCTTCCAAGGACAGCCGTGTTGGTTGGACTCTGAATTTTGAATTGTTATTCTATTTTTTATTTTCCAGAACTCATTTTTTACCTTCAGGGGTGGGAGCTAAGTCAGTTGCAGCTGTAATCAATTGTGCGCAGTTGGGAAAGGAAAGCCAGGACTTGTGGGGTGGGTGGGACCAGAAATTCTTGAGCAAATTTTCAGGAGAGGGAGAAGGGCCTTCTCAGAAGCTTGAAGGCTCTGGCTTAACAGAGAAAGAGACTAATGTGTCCAATCATTTTTAAAAATCATCCATGAAAAAGTGTCTTGAGTTGTGGACCCATTAGCAAGTGACATTGTCACATCAGAACTCATGAAACTGATGTAAGGCAATTAATTTGCTTCTGTTTTTAGGTCTGGGAGGGCAAAAAAGAGGTGGGTGGGATGAAACATGTTTTGGGGGGGGATGCACTGAAAATCTGAGAACTATTTACCTATCACTCTAGTTTTGAAGCAAAGATGGACTTCAGTGGGGAGGGGCCAAAACCGTTGTTGTGTTAAAATTTATTTTATTAAATTTTGTGCCAGTATTTTTTTTCTTAAAAATCGTCTTAAGCTCTAAGGTGGTCTCAGTATTGCAATATCATGTAAGTTTGTTTTTATTTGCCGGCTGAGGATTCTGTCACAATGAAAGAAAACTGTTTATATAGACCCCATTGGAAAAGCAAAACGCTCTCACTGAGATCAGGGATCCCAAATTCATGGGACTTATATAAGAAGGACAATTAATGCTGATTTGGGTACAGGGGAATTATGTGTGTGAATGTCATCTACAATTAAAAAAAATTAGCACATCCCTTTACTTACTTGTTATCAGTGGATTCTCGGGGTTTGGACTTAATGTTGAGCTAAGAAGCATTAAGTCTTTGAACTGAATGTATTTTGCATCCCTGGTTTTGGACGACAGTAAACGTAGGAGCACTGTTGAAGTCCTGGAAGGGAGATCGAAGGAGGAAGATTGACTTGGTTCTTTCTTAGTCCTATATCTGTAGCATAGATGACTTGGAATAAAAGCTGTATGCATGGGCATTACCCCTCAGGTCCTAAGAAATAAGTCCTGAATGCATGTCGTTCCAAACTAACACTCTGTAATTTTTCTTTTATGTCTTATTTTCCAAGAGTCCTCCATTTTTTGCACCCCCTCACCGCCAACTCTGTTATTCAGTAGAGAGAAGTGTACGGCTTTCTGATTGGTGAGTGAAAAAGTAACTTGAGACACGACCTAAGTTGAAGAGTTTAGACTTGCTGAGTTTTAGAAGTGATGGAAATTAAGAGAGCATTTCAATAAAATGTGACTTGGCTGTCTTTGGAAGAGAAGTGCAAGGCTTTCCTTTGAAGAATTTAAATTAGTCCGGTAGGATGTCAGGTGAGACTGTGTATGCAAAATGAATGGCACAGGTGATGCCAGGGCCTCTTGCTTGGGTCTGATGTCTTGGCACAGGGTAAGTGAAGGTTAATTCCAGAAGAGAGGAATGACTTGAAGGCAAAGGAAACTAAGGAAGGAGGTTCAGTGAGGAAAATAAGGTTGTCCATGAGATTTGAATAGATTTTTAGTTCCCCCAAGGTTTAAATACAAACATAGTCAAGCAAGGTAGTCATCTTTCTGCTGGTTGTGAGGGGGAATCTGAAAATGGAGTTTTAGAGGAAAAGTCAACATCTAACTAGTGAGGAAAAGTGCCTAATACAATTAGAATCTCCCTCACTCTATAGTTGCCCAGTTGAAAGGATAAGGAGGAGGGGTGGCTTTTATGGACTTCCATGAGAGAAGGAAAGAAATATTTCAGGTAAGCTTCTCAGGGCTGGCCCTTTTTGGGATTTGGATGAGAAATTGGAAGTACTAACTACTTTCTAGCATATCTTTAAGAAAATTGATTGTTATTTACTCCCAGATCCTCTTGCAGACCCAGAATTATCAGGAACATAGCTCTGTGATTCATGAGTGTCCCCATACTGATGAATTGGAGCATCCATATGGAAAGCAAAGGCAGAATTATCCCAGCTGTATTATTTTGATCTTTTGGATGCAGGTGCCTTAATGAAGCTCTCAAAATATTTTAGGAGCTGCTCAGGGAGTGTTGGGTGGAACTGTTTGGACTACATTGTTTTCTCTTAGATTATGTGATTTTTGTTGGGCACTGGCAAAAGGTGTGTGTGTGAATGTGTGCATGTGTGTGAATGTTGTGTGTGTGTGTGTGTGTGTGTGTGTGTGTGTGTGTGTGTGTGTTTGCAGACATGCAAAACTGCAGCTGAAATAATACCTTAGATTTCTAGGTAAGTCTTTCCACATTTCAATAATGGGTAAGAGTAGAACCAGGGCCGGGTATCAATTATTGCTTGCTGTTTGCAACCAGGCATAAAATCACTTTCTCAAATCATCCACCGTTCCTATTAAATTTATGCCGGAAACTCTCCTTCTGTGAGTATAACTCCTGCAGTTCCTATAGCAGATAAGATATAAGAAAGTGCCTCCTAGTGCTCCTCCGCCCGCTTGTTTGCTAAAATTCCCTTTCTCTCTAAGTCCACCATTTTCAAGATTTGTAGATAGTGTATTAGTTAAGACAGCTTTGTCGATCTGGCCAGATGTTTTTTCTCCTTTGTCCAAAGGCCAGAGACCATCCCAGGAAGAGTGGTGGGTGGTTTATACACTGGAAATGTTGCGTTTATGCTTTTTAAAAACACACGTTAACTTCAGAGGAAGGATGGGCAAATCTGGTCTAGCTGGGTGAAACCCTTATTTTCCCAGAGATGCCTTAACCTTTGTTGGTTTTGGCTTTAGGGTTCAGAGTCACTTTTGTTCCCTTCTCCATTCTGGAGAGGGACTTCCCCTACATAGAGCCCTGATTTTTGTGGCTGTGGGGATTGGAGGTAGCATTCAAAGATCAGATGTGCTTTTCCTCACTTTGGAGATGAACACTCTGGGTTTTACAGCATTAACCTGCCTAACCTTCATGGTGAGAAATACACCATCTCTCTTCTAGTCATGCTGTGCATGCCGCTTACTCTGTTGGGGTCTATATAAATTTGTTGAACTCTTACCTACATTCCAAAGAAGTTTCAAGGAACCATAAATATATGTATACATATACATATATAAAATATATATATTAAAATAAAATTATCAGGAATACTGCCTCAGTTATTGAACTTTTTTTTTTAAGAATACTTTTTTTTTAAGCTGAGAAGTATAGGGATGAAAAAGATGTTATATTGTGTTTGACTATTTTCCAACTTGTATTTTCATATAATTTATATTTTTTAAAAGCTGAAAATTTAGAAGCAAGATGAAAAAAAGGAAAAGCAGGTGCTTTTTAAAAATCAGAACTGAGGTAGCTTAGAGATGTAGCGATGTAAGTGTCGATGTTTTTTTAAAAAAAAATGCAAAAAAATTCTTATGGCGGAGTTTTTTGTTTGTTTATTTTAGTAGCTGATGCTGGCACATCATTTTGCTGGAGAGTTTTTTATATACTGTAGCCTGATTTCATATTGTATTTTAAACTGTGTGAAATTAAAAACAAAGAATTTCATTCATAATGCTGTGGCTTTGGCTTGATTCTTTCTTGTCT